ATGTGAGCCACCGCGCCCAACCCTTTTTTTTTTTTTTTTTTTTGAGATGGAGTCTCACTCTGTTTCCCAGGCTGGAATGCAACGGCACGATCTCGGCTCACTGCAACCTCCACCTCCCGGGTTCAAGTAATTCTCTTGCCTCAGCCTCCCAAGTAGCTGGGACTACAGGCACCTGCCACCACGCCTGGCTAATTTTTTGTATTTTTAGTAGAGACAGGGTTTCACCATGTTGGCCAGGATGGTCTTGAACTCCTGACCTCAGGTGATCTGCCCACCTTGGCCTCCCAAAGTGCTGGGATTACAGGCGTGAACCATCTTGCCTGGCCGAGACTTTGTGGCTTAAAAAAAAAAAATTACAGAAGGTGGCCCTGGGGCCTAAGGTCATGATTCCGGGGCGATGTGTGTGTACCAGGCAGCCCGTCTCACTGCATTTGCATGTTTAGAACAAGCCAGATACTACTCGAGAGGAGGCAGATGATTTGTGAAATGTTTCTGTATTTTCAAACCTTCTTGCCTGTAGTTTTGAGTCTCAGTGCAACAATTATGCTTCACCCCATCTCAGCAGTGTCCTGACTCTGTTGTCCAGGAGGAGGAGACAGTGGTGGTGGAGGGCAGCTCTCCTCTTCCGGGCCTTCCGACAACCGATCTGGGATCCACAGACAGCCCTGCCTCCTCGGGGCTGCAGGAGGAGGGACCAACACGAATGCAGGCCATGGCTGCCGGGGACGCTGGTCAGGATCAGCAGGAAAACAGTCAGCCAGGGACATGGCCGGGAACAGTCGCCACAAGCGGCTATAACGGATTAACACATTTTCTTTTGTTTTTGATAAACAAGTTTACTTGTAAATTTAGTCAGCATACATAACTAACCAAAACTTCAATATATCTTGAGACCCCCTTGGGGGGCTGTCTCCATAAAAGTGACTTTCCCAGGAGAGTGACTGGATGTGATTGGCCAACACCGTCTTAGCCCGCAGGGGTTCCTGGTGCCGAAGCCTCACGTCCCTCCCCACAGCGAGTTTTCAGAATCCAAAGGCCGTAGGAGAAAGAAGGCTGGCGGTGTTTCCTCTTAGAGGGGAGAAACTCAGCCTGGGTAGGAGACCCAGCCCCACGCAGGGAAAACTGTGCTAACGCTTCCGATGTGCGTGGCAGGTGCGGCGGCGGCGAATACGGTTTGTCCTCGAGCCTAACCCTGTCTGTGTTGGTGTCAGCAGTGGCCCCCCTACCACACACACAGGGTCCCTGGCGTCCCAAGACCACTCCTGGCAGCCCCGCCACTGGCTGCGCCTGGAAGCCGCGTCCTCAGGCCTCGCCTGGCATTTGCTGTCACAGAGGTTGCTTCCTTGGGTCCGTCCGTCCTCGCCCCTCCAGCCTGGGCGCCCCCCGACCCCTGTCTCATTCCCTCCACCACATGCAGCACAGTCCAGGAGGCTGGGGTCCAAGAGGGCCATGGCTGGCACCCGGCTTAGTGCTGAGTCCCCAGTGCCCAGCAAGCCTGGCACCCAGGAGGTGGTCAGCAAACGCTTCTGAACGACAGGAAGTGGGACTCTTCAGCCATCGATGATCCGCTGTGCGGCCACAGGTCCGTGTCTCTGTGTGTGTCTTTCCATGTGTGTGGCCTCTCCAGCTCACTCCTCTCCTTCCAGGCTCTGCTGTTCTCCTGCACTCAGGTTAGTGACCCCAGCCCCAGCTGCCCACCCCCCCCTTCCCCCACCGACTCCCCTCCCCCACCAGGGTCCTCGGTACCCGCCGCTGCTGGCAGCTCCGTGGTGTCCGAGTCCGCGGTGAGCTGGGAGGCGGGCGCCCGGGCGGTGCTGCGCTGCCAGAGCCCGCGCATGGTGTGGACCCAGGACCGGCTGCACGACCGCCAGCGCGTGCTCCACTGGGACCTGCGCGGCCCCGGGGGTGGCCCCGCGCGGCGCCTGCTGGACTTGTACTCGGCGGGCGAGCAGCGCGTGTACGAGGCGCGGGACCGCGGCCGCCTGGAGCTCTCGGCCTCGGCCTTCGACGACGGCAACTTCTCGCTGCTCATCCGCGGTGCGGGGACCGGGGACCGGGGCCGCGGGGTCGGCTCACGCGCGGCTTCCTCCTGGGTGCGCAGCGGTGGAGGAGACGGACGCGGGGCTGTACACCTGCAACCTGCACCATCACTACTGCCACCTCTACGAGAGCCTGGCCGTCCGCCTGGAGGTCACCGACGGCCGTGAGTGCTTCCCCCCCGCCCCCCAGCTCCCGCCCGCGCGCCGCTGACCGCGCCCCCTCCGCAGCCCCGGCCACCCCCGCCTACTGGGACGGCGAGAAGGAGGTGCTGGCGGTGGCGCGCGGCGCACCCGCGCTTCTGACCTGCGTGAACCGCGGGCACGTGTGGACCGACCGGCACGTGGAGGAGGCTCAACAGGTGGTGCACTGGGACCGGCAGCCGCCCGGGGTCCCGCACGACCGCGCGGACCGCCTGCTGGACCTCTACGCGTCGGGCGAGCGCCGCGCCTACGGGCCCCTTTTTCTGCGCGACCGCGTGGCTGTGGGCGCGGATGCCTTTGAGCGCGGTGACTTCTCACTGCGTATCGAGCCGCTGGAGGTCGCCGACGAGGGCACCTACTCCTGCCACCTGCACCACCATTACTGTGGCCTGCACGAACGCCGCGTCTTCCACCTGACGGTCGCCGAACCCCACGCGGAGCCGCCCCCCCGGGGCTCTCCGGGCAACGGCTCCAGCCACAGCGGCGCCCCAGGCCCAGGTGAAGGAGGCCTCCCTGGGACCCGGGAAGGCCTGACGCCGCCCCGACCCCGCGTTCCCCGCAGACCCCACACTGGCGCGCGGCCACAACGTCATCAATGTCATCGTCCCCGAGAGCCGAGCCCACTTCTTCCAGCAGCTGGGCTACGTGCTGGCCACGCTGCTGCTCTTCATCCTGCTACTGGTCACTGTCCTCCTGGCCGCCCGCAGGCGCCGCGGAGGTGAGGCTGCCCCGGCAAAGCCAGCGGCCCCAGGCACTGCCCCCAATGTGAGTCTCCTTCCCAGGCTACGAATACTCGGACCAGAAGTCGGGAAAGTCAAAGGGGTGAGTGCCCCCCTCCCGGCCCTCCTGGGGACAGCTGTAACCTCCTCCCACCCTCGCCATCCAGGAAGGATGTTAACTTGGCGGAGTTCGCTGTGGCTGCAGGGGACCAGATGCTTTACAGGAGTGAGGACATCCAGCTAGGTGAGGCAGTGCTGGGACACGAGGGCACAGGCAGCGGGGACCTCAGCCTCCTCTCCTCCCACAGATTACAAAAACAACATCCTGAAGGAGAGGGCGGAGCTGGCCCACAGCCCCCTGCCTGCCAAGTACATCGACCTAGACAAAGGTGAGCGGCGGGGGCGACCTCAGCCCATCTCAGCCGCCAACCCGTTGGCGCCCTTGGCTTCCAGGGTTCCGGAAGGAGAACTGCAAATAGGGAGGCCCTGGGCTCCTGGCTGGGCCAGCAGCTGCACCTCTCCTGTCTGTGCTCCTCGGGGCATCTCCTGATGCTCCGGGGCTCACCCCCCTTCCAGCGGCTGGTCCCGCTTTCCTGGAATTTGGCCTGGGCGTATGCAGAGGCCGCCTCCACACCCCTCTCCCAGGGGCTTGGTGGCAGCATAGCCCCCACCCCTGCGGCCTTTGCTCACGGGTGGCCCTGCCCACCCCTGGCACAACCAAAATCCCACTGATGCCCATCATGCCCTCAGACCCTTCTGGGCTCTGCCCGCTGGGGGCCTGAAGACATTCCTGGAGGACACTCCCATCAGAACCTGGCAGCCCCAAAACTGGGGTCAGCCTCAGGGCAGGAGTCCCACTCCTCCAGGGCTCTGCTCGTCGGGGGCTGGGAGATGTTCCTGGAGGAGGACACTCCCATCAGAACTTGGCAGCCTTGAAGTTGGGGTCAGCCTCGGCAGGAGTCCCACTCCTCCTGGGGTGCTGCCTGCCACCGAGAGCTCCCCCACCTGTACCACCATGTGGGACTCCAGGCACCATCTGTTCTCCCCAGGGACCTGCTGACTTGAATGCCAGCCCTTGCTCCTCTGTGTTGCTTTGGGCCACCTGGGGCTGCACCCCTTGCCCTTTCTCTGCCCCATCCCTACCCTAGCCTTGCTCTCAGCCACCTTGATAGTCACTGGGCTCCCTGTGACTTCTGACCCTGACACCCCTCCCTTGGACTCTGCCTGGGCTGGAGTCTAGGGCTGGGGCTACATTTGGCTTCTGTACTGGCTGAGGACAGGGGAGGGAGTGAAGTTGGTTTGGGGTGGCCTGTGTTGCCACTCTCAGCACCCCACATTTGCATCTGCTGGTGGACCTGCCACCATCACAATAAAGTCCCCATCTGATTTTTAGACTTGTCCCAGGTATGCTTCTGAAACTCCGT